ATACCGTGAACAAAAAGGAACCACTCTTTTGTATTCCTCTCTTTCCCAAGGAGTCAGTGTACTCCTTTGCAAAGCAATTTTCACCTACAGAGTCCTAACAAATATTAGCTATGTCCTCTGATTTAAGCTACTCAACTCAATGCCATGTTTTGTTTTCCTTTGGGGAGTCACCAACTAGCTTGGACTTGAAAGACGTCTTCTGTGCAAGGGGAGGCAAATCTTGCTGGTTGGAAGCAGCAGAATCAATCTGGCGCCAGTATCATCTGAATCTAGCATTCTTTGCACAAACTCTAATCCAAATACAAACCCACCAGCTTTTACTGCTGAAGTTTAATATTCACAGCAAAACCACAACGTGGCCTCACGTTACCACCAGGCCCGGCTTGAGCTTTTTACTCGAGCTGGGCTTGGGCGATCTAAAACGAGGGACAGGGCCTGCATTTCCTGGGCGGAATGTTATTTATAGCCAGGGCCAGGAGAAGCCAAAGCCGACAGCTGCTGCGCCGCAGCGCGGGGCCGCCGCCATGCAAGCAGTTGTCACACCGCTCACCTTCACAGTCGGCCCCTGGCCGCCCCCCGGCCTCCTGGCCCTGCGTCAGCACCGGGTGAGAGACCAAAAGCCCGGCGCAAAAGGCCACCACAGCAACTGGGCTCGCGCACCACATGCTGGGCCAGCAGCTTCAATCGCCTCCGCCACCCGCGCCCACCGCCCACCAAGCTGCCAAAGCGAGCTGAGCAGAATTCGAGGTTGGAAAGAATCTGCCAGTAGTTGCCAGGACAAATGACGCAACTGAACACAGAGTTTCCATTGGCTCTCAAGGAAGGGATAGGAAGGGGGCGGAGTGTAGGAGCCTTTTCCCGTCCCTCCCCGGTTGCGCGTGCGCACTGTGCAGTTTCCGCGGAGCGCAGAGACGCGCTGAAGCTACTCGCGGACTGCGCGTGAAGAAAGGCGGAACCTTCACGCTGATTGGCGGCGACGCGGGAGGCTGTAGCGGCCGACCGGACGCAGGGGGCTGGCGGGAACGTGAAGCTCCGCGGTGCCTGATGGGGCCGTTGGGCGGCCGGTAGCTGTTGCTGTTGGGGGACCCCCTCATTCCTGCCGCTGCCGTCCCTGCTGCCTCATGGCGGCCATCGGAGTTCACCTGGGCTGCACCTCAGCCTGTGTGGCCGTCTATAAGGTGAGGGGCTGCGGAGCTGGGCTAGGGCTTCATGAGACTATGTATTTCGTGTTTTTTTCTCTAGGATGGCCGGGCTGGTGTGGTTGCAAATGATGCCGGTGACCGAGTTACTCCAGCTGTTGTTGCTTACTCAGAAAATGAAGAGGTACTAGTCCCCCCATTTTTGTACTTCTGAAATATATATATATATATATTATTTTTTTTTTCAGATTGTTGGATTGGCAGCAAAACAAAGTAGAATAAGAAATATTTCAAATACAGTAATGAAAGTAAAGCAGATCCTGGGCAGAAGGTATGGAATCAAATGATACTTTTAAATATGGTCCTGTAACTCTCATTCCCCTGTGGCCTTCCAGCCAGAAATGCGGTCCTTGGACCTGGCTTCTCAGCAATTATCCCTGAGAGGGAAGATCCTGGAGATATCCTGAGAGCACACAGAGCTTCCCCACACCTTCAGACTTGCACCTTGCTGTCCAGAAGCTGCCTAGCCCTCCTTTCCAACCCACAATGGCCAGTGCCAATAGCAGTGCGGGCATCCGGTGGTCCAGACAGGAGACACGAACTCTTCTCTCCATACTAGGCGAGGCAGAGTATATTCAGCGCCTCCAGACTGTGCATCACAATGCAGATGTCTATCAGGCTGTGTCTAAGCGAATGCAGCAGGAGGGCTTCCGCCGCACCGAACGTCAGTGCCGCTCCAAGTTTAAAGTTCTGAAGGCATTATATTTAAAGGCCTATGTTGCCCATGCCACAAGTATGGGTGAGCCACCACACTGTCCATTTTATGATACGTTGGATCAGCTTCTCCGAAATCAGATAGTGACTGACCCAGACAACTTAATGGAGGATGCTGCTTGGGCCAAGCACTGTGATCAGAACTTAGTGGCCTCTGACGCCCCAGGGGAAGAGGGAACCGGCATTCTAAAATCAAAAAGGACTCAGGCAGCTGATCATCAGCCTATCTTGAAAACAGTTAAGGCATCAGATGAGGATTGTCAGCTAAGAATCAGTGACCGGATACGAGAAACCAGTGACCTTGAGGACTCCTGGGATGAATCCTCGGGTGCAGGTAACTCCCAAGCATGTGAAGGAGTTGGGTCCTCTCTTTGCAACATTGTTGCTTTGTTTTTCAGGGTGCTCTCAAGGGACCCCCAGCTACAGCAGCTCCCACAGCCTTTTCAGAGGTGCAGTTGCTCCCTGTCAGAGCAGCCCCATGGCCAGACTGGGTGTGTCCGGGGAGCCCAGCCCCTGCACCAGCACCAACCGCAGCACTCCTGGGGTAGCCTCCACACCGCAGACTCCAGTCTCCTCTTCGAGAGCTGGTTTTGTTTCTGGTGGGGATAGGCCCTTGACCAGTGAGCCCCCTCCAAGGTGGGCAAGGCGAAGAAGGCGGTCAGTGGCCAGGACTATCGCAGCCGAGTTGGCAGAAAACAGGCGATTGGCACGAGAACTCTCAAAGCGGGAGGAAGAAAAACTGGACAGGCTGATTGCTATTGGTGAGGAGGCCAGTGCTCAGCAAGATACTGCCAATGAGCTCCGCAGGGATGCTGTCATCGCAGTCAGACGTTTGGCAACAGCAGTGGAAGAGGCAACTGGTGCTTTTCAGCTAGGCCTTGAAAAATTGCTTCAGAGGTTGATTTCGAATACCAAAAGCTAGGAACCAATTACAAAAGGCTCTGCTTCCTAAACTGGTAGAAGTCTAGTTCCCAAACCTGCCTTCTGAATCCCTGGCTCCTTTTCTGTGTCCTCAGAAAAAAACATGGATGAACCATTTATATCCAGATAGTATGAAAATAATTGCTAGTTCATTTTCCCAAGATTCTCCACCAAATGGAAGACCTTTCAGAAATGCCAGGGGTGACCTAATAGAAAACGATGGAGCCACGTTCTAGACAGCTGGTTCATCCTAGCTTTGTCACAGATGTGAAGCAGTTTACCTCCCTCCAGTGGTTTCCTCATCCGTAAAATGGGGATCAATAATAACTCCTGCCCTGCCTACCTCACAGGGTTGTTGTGAGGATCACGTAGTTCATAGATGTGAAAGGGTTTAAAAGTTTAAAAGCACTGTACACATTTAAGTTATTAATTCATATGGCCTTGGCTGAGGTAAGGCAGATTGGTTTACAAGATACAGAAGTATGGATATATACTGTGACTTCATTGCTTGAATCTTTCCTTTGCTGGTCTAACTTGACTGCTTCATGGAGTTTGAAATCTTAATTTTTAAAATCCCTGTGTGGCTCATTAGACGACTATAAGCACAACCTGTATTTGTACCTTAATCTCTTACATTTCCACTGCTGTGTATCTGACATATCTACTAGTAAGCACTGTTTTGTCAAACCGTCTTTCTCTCCTTCATTTTACTGGTTCTTAGTCTCCTATCAATATAAGGAAATAAGAAGTGCCAGGGAGCCGCCATTGTGTGTTACGGTTTATATCGATAATCTTCAATATAAAATACTGGCCATTTTATAAAATATTAAATATATGTAAATTCTTTGCATTTCATATTATTTGGGTCCCTTTATATGCCTAAATTACATCTTTAAGTTTCGGTTGCCATTGGAACATTGTGGAAACAATTCAGATTATATCAGTTTCCCATCCGCTTTTTAGCTGATTTCATTCTTTTCTGTTATTTTTTTGTCTAGTATGTTATACAGGGCAAGCCCTAGAAACGTTTCCTTTTGAGGAGCTTTCCAAGATTCCTTTTCCTCAGATGTTGTAGACAGAAGTTTATGTAGTTAATGGCATCTGGTGGAAGAGAACAGCTTTGTTTCCTCTTTAACTTTGGGAACACTAGAGGATGGTGTGGATAAAGATTGCCTGCAATAGATGACTCCTTTTAAGCACTAGCCGTGAACAGATGAGCCTCCTCCACACCCCAGACACACACTGGGGAGAGATGAAGGTGATAAGCCACACTTCCGATTTACTCTAGAAGGGAAGACATTACTCTCTGTCATTAAACTAACTTAAAGCTTTTAGTGATTTACTTAGTACTTTTAGGAATACAAATAGGAATCTTTAGGATTTAAAAAGTTTTCCAATAATCTAGAAGTTGGAAAAATAACAAAGAGTGGGCATGTTGGGGGAGGTTTTATTTTCTATCTTGCAGGCTCGAGTGCTTAGCTAAATGCTGGAAATGGACATAGGTGGAGAAATGGTCAGAGCAGCAGTGGGAGCGTACCCAGAACCATGAGTAGACGGCAAGCGAGCTGCTCTGCCAAGCCAGGGATGGAGGTGTGAGGCGGCTGGTGTGGTAGAATATGTTGGAATCTAGTTAGAATTCCTGGATTGGAATCCTGTCACAGTTTGTTTCATCAGACAAATCACTTGCCCTTTTCTATTATTATTATTTTTTTTTTTTTGAGAAAAAGTCTCACTGTTTTGCCCAGGCTGGGGTGCAGTGGTGCAATCTTGGCTCACTGCAACCTCAGCCTCCCGAGTAGCCGGGATTACAGGTGCATGCCAACATGCCCAACTCATTTTTGTATTTTTAGTAGAGACGGGGTTTCACCATGTTGGCCAGGCTAGTCTTGAACTCCTGACCTCAGGTGATCCACCTGCCTCGGCCTCCCAAAGTGCTGAGATTACAGGCGTGAGCCACCGTGCCCAGCCAATTCATGCCTCAATTTCTTTATCTCCGGATTGAGGGATTTGTATTAGATTTTTTTTTTCCTAGTACCTTCCAGCTCTAAAAAAATTTGAAATAGCATAATAAAAGACAAAATGAAAACGAAATTTTAATTGTAATATTTTCTGTCACAGCAGCATATGTATATTTGAAATACTGGTAACAATTTTAAGGTAGCATTCTGTGGTATTAATATTTATTAATATGCTCATGAACTTCTAAGTGCCACACCAGACATATAGACTCTTTACTTTAAAAGAGCATATATTTAAGGCATTGAAATGGATACAGCTATATTCATTCTCAATTGTCTTAGGCTATTATATGGAAAGATATGTGTCAATTATAGGTAGGTAGGTAGGTAGGTAGATTTTCTGGAAACACAGAAGTACTTGACGGAGAGTTAGGCCTGTATTCTATAAATCTATTAATGGTAGCAAAGTGCATAAGACAGGGATTTCTTTGAGATGAAAGGAGTGCTGAAGAAGAGCATTGGAATTAATATTTGGATGTGGTATTGTGAAATTCAATGGGTAAAGTAACCCTAATGTGGGAATAAAAGTCAAGGGAAAGGTCTTGAATAAGTACACAGAAAAATAGGCTAAAAATATTAAGGGGAGGGAAATTGGAATACAGGGAGACAGTGTGCAAGAAAGCAAGCCAGGAATCTGCCTATGTGGTAGACCCAACCATTACTACTTGAACCCCCTTAGAAAAGCTTTTCCAGCATTCCATAACTCAGGTTCCTCATTTATAAAGTGGGAAACTCATAATTGTCCTACCTACCTCACAGGGGTGTTGTGAGGATCAAAGGAACAGATGAATGTATGAGCACTTTCAGACATGTAAGGCACTGTCATGTAACAAGTAGGGGAAAGACTCTGGAGCACATTAGTGCTGGTGTGTGCCAAGCCCGTGGGCTGTTGACCGTAAGGGATATTCAAGTAGGAGGAGGAAGAGAAGATGGCATTGCTAATAAAGGTTGTGATACACAACCATAGGATTAACTGCCTCCTCAAGTCCATCATGTAAATAAGGTGCTATGTATACCAACTTCTCACCACCTTTGTTTTTCTGTTCGGTAATCCTGGTGTGGACAAATAAAGTTTTCACTTGTATGTAGTTGTGGGTCAGTCCACTACTTTGTGATGATG